CAGTGACTTTTATGGAATCCTAAATATATCAACTTAAAAAATTACATTAGCGATATTCTTGGTGTTACCTGACTGTGGTGCGGTCCAGAAAAATAAAACCACCTGTTAGAATGCGGGTTAATTAGATGGGACACTGCGATTTACAAAGCTTTCTATTTGCTGCCATGCCCAGTACAATGTCTTTGCATACTAGGTACTAAATAAAATTATGTTACTTAAATGTCACAACCTCTAAAAGTTTAAAAAATGACTTCTCTAAAAACTCAAATATTTTTTTCCTTGGCGTTCCTCTTACAGAATTGTTTTTAGTGATAAAGTTTTATTAATATACTTAATGCAGAAATAACTTCACTTCTTTTTTTTTTTTGGTAATCTGGATCCCCTAAATAGAATGCTAAATTTGTTTCTTGTGCAACAAACAAGTTACCACTTCTGACTCTTCATCTTGAGCTTCCTTATTTTTTTTTGGAGACGGAGGCTCGCTCTGTCCCAGGCTGGAGTGCAGAGGCGCGATCTCGGCTCACTGCAACCTCCGCCTCCCGGGTTCAAGCGATTCTCCTGCCTCAGCCTTCCGAGTAGCAGGGGTTACAGGCGCGCGCCGCCACGCCCGGCTAGTTTTTGTATTTTTAGTAAAGACAGGGTTTCACCATGTTGGCCAGGCTGGTCTCGACCTCCTAATCTCGTGATACGTCGGCCTCGGCCTCCCAAAGTGTTGGGATTACAGGCGTGAGCCACCGCGCCTGGCCTTGAGCTTCCTTTTTAAAGGAAGGAGCAGGAATGTTAACCTACACAGAAAAAAAAAATGCTTTCACGCTCTTGATTTACTCTAGGTGGGCTTCAAATGCGCGGTTAGCGCTTTCTGTAGAGCGTTGAGACGGCTGTTTACGTAAAGACCATCATGCGACGTTTCCAACCTAGATTCTAAGAAAAAAGCGGCCCAAGTCCCACCTTTCGCAGGGAACAGCTGATTCTGTTTTTCCTTCCCAGCCAATGGTGATCAAAAGCTTCAGGACGCTGGTGAGTCACTGCGGAGGAGCCGAACACTGACCGCGCCGTCCCCGCCAGGCTCCCGCGCGGCCGGCACCGCGGCCCTGAGCGCAGGCGGCCCCGGGTCTCAGGCCTCAGGCGGACCGCGCCCCGGGCTCGCAGCCCTCCCGCCCCGGCTGCCGGGCTACGGGGCAGATGGACTCGGAGCGCCCCGCCGGTGAGTAGCTACGACCCCCGAGGCCACCTCCCGCGAACCGCTCGGCGGCAGGAGTACGTGACCAAGGGTGGGGGCGTTGGCCCAGCAGCCGAAGGGGTCTTCAGCGCGCCCAGACCCCTCGGGGCTGCGGGGCGGAAGCCGGGGCGTGACTTCCGGCGCCGCCGGGTGTGGGGCGGAGGTGTGGGGCGGCTTCCGGAGAACCCAGCGGCGCGGGACTGGGGCGGGACTTCCGGCGACACCGGAAGTGCATTAGCGCCAGGTTGGGGTTGTGGGGTCGCGTCAGTGCGGAGACAGCGGTGTCCTGCGCGTCTTCGGGTCAGTACGGGGGGCCGCGTCGTAGGGACTCACTGGCGGTGCGCGACCTGGGCTGGCTCCGGGGGTGGCGGGCGCAGCTGCTGTGACAGGTGAGTGCCGCCATCTTCCTACCTGTCAGGCGTCAGAAACACTGTTTTTTCTTGCTGTTTTTAGCTTATTGCAGGAGTGACCAGGACACTACCTCCTAGAAGTAATGCCCACAGAAAGCGCAAGTTGTTCGACTGCTCGCCAAACAAAACAGAAGCGCAAATCCCATAGCCTTTCTATACGAAGAACTAACAGCTCGGAGCAGGAGAGGACGGGACTGCCAAGAGACATGTTAGAAGGACAAGTAAGCTACGATTGATTAGGGCCTTATTGATTTCATTCATTTTAAACAAAGTCTTCTTCTGCAGGATTCTAAACTGCCTTCCTCGGTTCGCAGTACACTTCTGGAACTGTTTGGTCAAATAGAAAGAGAATTTGAAAACCTTTATATCGAAAACTTAGAATGTGAGTATCTCCTATTTTAATATACTTTTATACTTTAGATTTTTGAAAACTTTTTTCTTCCCAGTACGTAGAGAAATCGACACTCTTAATGAACGTTTAGCTGCTGAAGGACAAGCGATTGATGGAGCAGAGCTGAGTAAGGGCCAACTCAAAACAAAAGGTAAGGTGAATCCCATGAAAGTCTTGTCCTGCTTGTGTTTGATTGTCACTCTCTGTCCCTGCAGCCAGTCACAGCACCAGCCAGCTCTCCCAGAAACTGAAGACCACTTACAAGGCTTCCACCAGCAAGGTATGCAGGCCACTGGCTCTTGAGCCATCATGTTGTTTCACAAGACTCCCCATCTTGGTTTCAGATTGTCTCCAGCTTTAAGACCACGACATCGAGAGCTGCCTGCCAGCTCGTGAAGGAGTACATCGGCCACCGGGACGGCATCTGGGATGTCAGCGTGGCCAAGACACAGCCAGTGGTGCTCGGGACTGCATCAGCCGGTGAGTCGCACACGGACCTGGCCAGCCTGCGGTAAGTTCCGACTTCTTCATTTCCATCTTGCAGATCACACGGCTTTGCTGTGGAGCATAGAGACAGGGAAGTGCCTAGTCAAGTACGCAGGCCACGTGGGCTCAGGTAAGCACTGCCTAAGGAGTGCCGTAGCCAGAAAACCTGTTTTTATCATATTTTTATTTTGCAGTAAATTCTATCAAATTTCATCCCTCAGAGCAGTTGGCTCTCACTGGTATGTTGATTTTTTTCTTTATTGAACAAAATCTTGGGTAATTTTCCCCGATTTCTCTCTTCAGCTTCTGGAGATCAGACTGCTCATATCTGGAGATACGCGGTGCAGCTGCCGACACCCCAGCCTGTTGCTGACACTAGTGTAAGCACCTTTCCTTACCTGTGAATGTGTAGTCTTTCTTTTCTGGCCTTCCCTTTGGCAGCAGATATCTGGGGAAGATGAAGTAGAGTGCTCTGACAAGGACGAGCCCGACCTCGATGGGGATGTGTCCAGCGACTGCCCCACCATCCGCGTCCCACTGACATCCCTCAAGAGCCACCAGGGCGTGGTCATCGCCTCCGACTGGCTGGTTGGGGGGAAGCAGGCTGTGACTGCCTCCTGGGACCGGACGGCAAACCTGTACGACGTGGAGACGTCCGAGCTCGTTCACTCTCTGACAGGTGCCTGGGTTCTCTGAGTCCGCCGCCTCCTGGATGACCTTGTGTTTTGCCATCTTGGTTACAGGGCACGACCAGGAGTTGACGCACTGCTGCACACACCCCACCCAGCGGCTCGTGGTGACCTCCTCCCGTGACACGACTTTCCGCCTCTGGGATTTCAGGGACCCCTCCATCCACTCGGTGAATGTTTTCCAGGGACACACGGAGTGAGTTGCGGTAGTTTAGACATCTGTCCTTAGTTGCATCTGACTCTGTGCCCTTTGTTCATAGCACTGTGACTTCTGCCGTGTTCACCGTGGGAGACAACGTGGTTTCAGGCAGCGATGACCGCACGGTGAAAGTCTGGGACTTGAAAAATATGAGATCCCCCATTGCAACTATTCGCACGGACTCTGCCATTAACAGGTAAAGTCAAACTGTTGGTTAAGTAAGTGGCTATGCACAACCCACTTTTACCTCTTCTTTGCAGGATCAATGTATGTGTCGGCCAAAAAATCATAGCCCTCCCCCATGACAACCGACAAGTGAGACTGTTTGATATGTCAGGAGTGCGCCTGGCGCGGCTTCCCCGGAGCAGCCGACAGGTAACAGCACGGTCGGTGAACATATGCAGGGCGCACTGATTTTGGTTTGTTTGATCATCACTAGGGCCACAGGAGAATGGTATGCTGCTCGGCATGGAGTGAAGACCACCCCGTGTGCAATCTGTTCACCTGTGGGTTTGACCGGCAAGCCATTGGTTGGAACATCAACATCCCTGCATTGCTACAAGAAAAATAAGGACACCGGCAGCCCTTAGTTTCACTGTTTGCCAGCACAGACCTTTGATGGGTGCAGGCTTTTCTGCGTATTAATCAGCCATTTTTGTGAGAGTTTGACCCTGGAAAGGGTGCTTTGTATATGTTCTTTTCACATAGTGCCCAGCTTGCATGAAATGTACAGAGAAATGTGTGGTCGTATTTTTTACTTTTGTCTTGTATATGTATGTATATTGGGTCCTCTGGGCAGTAGAGGCAAAGCTCACCTCCCATGTAGCACATGAAATGCTTGTGAGTTGTTGACATTGGACAGGTGAACAGTAGGGCATTACATTTGTGTGAATTAAATGTGAACTTCTGTATTACGTTGCGGCGTCGGCAGTCCTGCGTTCCCTGGAGTAACTGTACGTATCTGCCTTTGCTGGGAAGACTGTGGGGCTGCCTGTGTTGGCTGGCGACCAGCAGGATTGCTCCAGGATTTTGTGTTTACCTCGCGTGAAGTTCAGCACGTGCTGTCGTGTAGTCAGCTTCTACTCTAATTTCTGTTACAGTTCTGCAAAGGTAACCTGGAGTTTAGAAGTTAAAAAAAAGCATGGGATGTTGGATTTGCACCATTTGGAGTTTCTTTAGGAAAGAAAAGTTTTCTGCTTTTTTATAGAAAATCATTTCAGTCTCCCGAGGTCTCATGCTAGCAAATTTTGAAATAGGATTCTAATCACTGATTTCAAATATTAAGCAAAATGTAAAGCACTTTAATTTATAGCTATGGTTATAAACAGGTTTTAGATGTTTCAAATGACTTGTCCACTGAATGTCACTTGACCTTGATAAGAGGCCGCCTGCACACAGAGCCCAGTTAATTCTCCGCACCTCGGTTGTGTGCTTCCGAATGGGCTCACTCCCGTGGTGGTGTTTGAGAGCCAACAACACTACCTCAGAGACGGGTCTTTGGGAAACTTTGGGTCTCACTGTTGCCTGGCTGGAGCACTTTGGTTTATAGCTGGAATACTGAGTTCAGTTCAGAAGGCAGGAAAGACAGTCACACCGACGTGTCCTGAAGGTGTAGGCTCTCCACTTAGGCGCACAAGCTGACGGCTGCAGCCAGCAGGCCCCGGTGACGAGACACTTCCAGGTCTTGTGGTGGGGACGCCTCTCAGTGCCAGTCCCGCCACTGCTGAGTGAGCCTGGTGTTCTTGCCTTCTTGGAAATTACTGCTCACCTGGTATCTGTACGTTAATGTTTCTTGCTGAGTTACAGTTTTGATAAAGAGGCTCTCATTTCCTGTGTCTTGTATATTCAGTCCTTTCAATACGTCCACCTGGAGGCTCACCACTTGGAGAGACACAGGAAGGTAATATTTACAGCTGTCATGTGACATCCCCAGGTCTTTGTGTTTTGCCCTGTTTTACGGTGAGGTAGGAGGGAACCCATCTGGGGACCGGTAGGTGCAGGTGCAGTAGGACGTGGGACTTTTGGACCCGTCCTTTGGTGCAGCTCGCCAGGGATGAGAGGCACCTCCCTACTTGGGTCTTCAGGAGCTGGTCCAAGGAGCTTCGAATCTAAGTCATCTAGAATGACCCTGAAATGACTGACAGCCCCGGGCCCAAGAAAAACCCATAACCACCTCAGATGGATCTGACGTGGCTAAGGGACAAACAGCAAATATTTCAGTCATTTTGATTTTACAAATAAAAAATGTGTTGTGTTTTTGTCCGACATTATTTCCTGACTGCACTGTTCTGAGAATGGAGTCCACCTGGTCCCTCTGGTTGATTAGAATCTCAGGTTTCAGCTCCTGCTGTCCTGAGCGAACTTGCCTGATGCAGGGCTGTGCTGTGTCCAGATGTTGCTGGGGCCTCACTTTTTCTCTTGGCTGGAGGTCCAATTGCCAGAGCCTCCCACACTGCACATACAAAGGTCTGAGCCCAGGGCAGCTTCTGGGGCCACTGCACAGGCCACCTGCTTGGGTTCCTCGGAGTTTAATTTGAAAGTCTGGGTGTCTTAGGATGATGGTTAGGAACATTGAAAAATGGCTGCAAATAGCCAAATCAAACTTAAGAACCAGATCTCTGCCAGATTAAACATTTTTGAAGCTTTTAAAAGTCAATATTCCTAGTGGCCACTGAGTTCCAGGCACACTGGTGCCCTTTACTGCCACAGCTGCTCACCTTGTCTGGCAAACTGGAGGGACCTCAGAAACTGGACTCCTGCATGTCCTTGGGGGCGCAGCCCTGTGGTGCTCAGGCAGAGCTCTCAGGAGCCGGGGCACCTTGCTGTTCGCTGCTGTGTCGTCTTCTAATGTGAGCTCATCCACTGCTGCTGCAGCGTGGTGATCAGGAGTCACAGACAAGATCGGGGATGGTGTGTGTGTGTGTGTGTGTGTGTGTGTGCACGTGTGTGTGGCTAAATTAAGTCATACTGTCAACCACACGTGATCTCGTCTGAAACAGTGTTTGGAAGTGGGAACAGTTTTGTCCTGTATGCTGATGTGTCCAGAATTTCATTTAATGATAGACGGAAAATGTGTGGTTACTGAAAACTGTATATGATACAGAATTTCATAAGAGCCATGCTGTTGGGCAAAGCAACTCTTTTTCAACCACTGCTCATCAGTTTCTGTAGAGACAAAAACTCTGTACATATTTTGGAATCTGAAGAATCCTATGTAAATCATTTGTTACTTAAGTCTGTGAAAAACATATTTCTTTGGAGGAAAATGTATGCATTTATAAGTGTTCCATGGAATCAGTTTTTATTGTATCGATATAATTGTCTCTAAGTGTTGACTGTCTTCATTGCAATATGAAATTCATTAAAATGTCCATGTTCCATAATTACTATTATAAAAGCTTTGTGTTATTGGGAGTCTTATTATTTTTATAGTTTTTCATGTTTTGCTTTGGTGAAACATTGTGAATGACTATATAAACATCACGATGAGCTAGAAATTGAACAAATATAATACTGGTCACTCGAAAAATTTTTAGACTTAAAAAGTCAGTTGTGTTTTGTGTCTGTCTCTTATGCTAACATTAAACAATACATAATTATGTTGCTTCATCCCTCATCAGGAGCCTGAAAA